ACTAAAAATACAAAACAATTAGCCAGGCGTGGTGGTGAGTGACTGTAATCCCAACTGCCCAGGAAGCTGGGCTGATGCAGGAGAATCGCTGGAACCCAGGAGGTGGAGGGAGCTTGCAGTGAGCCGAGATCTTGCCACTGCACTCCAGCCTGGGAAAGAGAGAGAGACTCTAAGACCTTTTGCTGAATTGAAGCCTCTTGGTAAACCTATGATGTCCCATTTAATAGATGGGCAAACTGAGGCTCAAAGAAATAAATCAGGCACATAAGGAGTCCTTGTCCAAGCAAGCCGTGGGTTGAAGCCTGGGCTCTGCCAGTCCAAGTGAAACCAAAGCATCTCCAGAAATTCCTGGTGGTGTGTTACATCAGCAAATGAGTAGGCAATGTCATTCCTCAACCTGAAGTCATTGGCATCTTGCAGATTCCACGAAAGAGGAAGTCTGCCCCTGGCTCCCCGAGGCCTGCTTGCAGGAATGAGGAAGGGGCTGTTCTGCTTTCAGGTGGAAATGTTCACCAGCTAAGTGCTGGGCTGCCCAGAAGGCAAACAGCCCCCTGGGCCTGGGACACATGCTTTAGTGCCCCTGGTAGCATGGCAGGACATGCAGTGCAACTCAAGAAGCTCCCAAAACCATGAGAGGCTGGGAAAAATGCTCCCTGGCCCAGTTCTAATGTTTCCCAATAAGGAGCTGCCCGGGCAGACACAGGGGGCCCCACCCATCCTGAGAGGCTGGGCCTGGGCTGCAGACACAACTGCTCGGAGAGTCTGCATCCTGGCTCTGCAGACAGGCTCTAGATGATGGGCTGGCGGAGTGCCCATGTGGAGGTGCACACACCGTGTTTAGTATGGGCCTGTACCTGCTGCAGCGTCAGCTGGTCTGGGCCTGTGCTCCTGGTCCGCCTATAGATGCCATGTGGCCCATCTGAATCTGTGACTCTGAGTCTGGCCTACCCAGGCCTGGTTTGATCCTACCCCCTGGCCACGCCCCTTGTGGGTTTCCTCTGGGTGACGTTTCCTTCCTGCTCTTGTTGACTAGGCGCTGTTCTTGCTGGCTGGTGCCCCAGGGCCTGGAGAGGTCTGAAGAAACCTGGGAGCCAGCAGCCCGGGGCTCCACTCTGGGTTCTGAAAGCCCATTCCCTGCTCTGCGGCTCCTCCCACCCCACCTCTTCTCAGCCTTGCAGCTCAAGGGTTGATCTCAGGAGTCCAGGACCCAGGAGAGGGAAGAATCTGAGGAACACAGAACAGTGAGCGTTGCCCACACCCCATCTCCCGTCACCACATCTCCCCTCACCCTCACCCTCCCTGCCTGGCCCTGGACCCCATCCCAGGACCTCCCTATCAGCTGACTTCTTCCAGTGTCTTGCAGGCCCCTCTGGGCTCCTCCCTCCCCTGGCTTTTCCTACCACTCCCCCTCTATCGGCGTCTATCTGTAGGTGCCCTGGGATTTATAAAACTGGGTTCCGAATGCTGAATAAGAGACGGTAAGAGCCAAGGCAAAGGACAGCACTGTTCTCTGCCTGCCTGATACCCTCACCACCTGGGAACATCCCCCAGACACCCTCTTAACTCCGGGACAGAGATGGCTGGCGGAGCCTGGGGCCGCCTGGCCTGTTACTTGGAGTTCCTGAAGAAGGAGGAGCTGAAGGAGTTCCAGCTTCTGCTCGCCAATAAAGCGCACTCCAGGAGCTCTTCGGGTGAGACACCCGCTCAGCCAGAGAAGACGAGTGGCATGGAGGTGGCCTCGTACCTGGTGGCTCAGTATGGGGAGCAGCGGGCCTGGGACCTAGCCCTCCATACCTGGGAGCAGATGGGGCTGAGGTCACTGTGCGCCCAAGCCCAGGAAGGGGCAGGTGAGTGGACAGAGGACCCCACTGCCCGCGGGGTGTCTCCAACCTCTTTGTCTCTTTCCTGTAGGCCACTCTCCCTCATTCCCCTACAGCCCAAGTGAACCCCACCTGGGGTCTCCCAGCCAACCCACCTCCACCGCAGTGCTAATGCCCTGGATCCATGAATTGCCGGCGGGGTGCACCCAGGGCTCAGAGAGAAGGGTTTTGAGACAGCTGCCTGACACATCTGGACGCCGCTGGAGAGGTGAGGCTTGCTGAGGCAGGCTGACAGCCCTGTAAATGGTTATTTTTCTTTTCATTCCCCCCAGAAATCTCTGCCTCACTCCTCTACCAAGCTCTTCCAAGCTCCCCAGACCATGAGTCTCCAAGCCAGGAGTCACCCAACGCCCCCACATCCACAGCAGTGCTGGGGAGCTGGGGATCCCCACCTCAGCCCAGCCTAGCACCCAGAGAGCAGGAGGCTCCTGGGACCCAATGGCCTCTGGATGAAACGTCAGGAATTTACTACACAGGTGAGACCCTACTGAGCTCCTGGCGGGGTGGTCTTTATGTTCCTTCTTTCCCTCCCTTACTTAGAAATCAGAGAAAGAGAGAGAGAGAAATCAGAGAAAGGCAGGCCCCCATGGGCAGCGGTGGTAGGAACGCCCCCACAGGCGCACACCAGCCTACAGCCCCACCACCACCCATGGGAGCCTTCTGTGAGAGAGAGCCTCTGTTCCACATGGCCCTGGAAAAATGAGGATTTTAACCAAAAATTCACACAGCTGCTACTTCTACAAAGACCTCACCCCAGAAGCCAAGATCCCCTGGTCAAGAGAAGCTGGCCTGATTATGTGGAGGAGAATCGAGGACATTTAATTGAGATCAGAGACTTATTTGGCCCAGGCCTGGATACCCAAGAACCTCGCATAGTCATACTGCAGGGGGCTGCTGGAATTGGGAAGTCAACACTGGCCAGGCAGGTGAAGGAAGCCTGGGGGAGAGGCCAGCTGTATGGGGACCGCTTCCAGCATGTCTTCTACTTCAGCTGCAGAGAGCTGGCCCAGTCCAAGGTGGTGAGTCTCGCTGAGCTCATCGGAAAAGATGGGACAGCCACTCCGGCTCCCATTAGACAGATCCTGTCTAGGCCAGAGCGGCTGCTCTTCATCCTCGATGGTGTAGATGAGCCAGGATGGGTCTTGCAGGAGCCGAGTTCTGAGCTCTGTCTGCACTGGAGCCAGCCACAGCCGGCGGATGCACTGCTGGGCAGTTTGCTGGGGAAAACTATACTTCCCGAGGCATCCTTCCTGATCACGGCTCGGACCACAGCTCTGCAGAACCTCATTCCTTCTTTGGAGCAGGCACGTTGGGTAGAGGTCCTGGGGTTCTCTGAGTCCAGCAGGAAGGAATATTTCTACAGATATTTCACAGATGAAAGGCAAGCAATTAGAGCCTTTAGGTTGGTCAAATCAAACAAAGAGCTCTGGGCCCTGTGTCTTGTGCCCTGGGTGTCCTGGCTGGCCTGCACTTGCCTGATGCAGCAGATGAAGCGGAAGGAAAAACTCACACTGACTTCCAAGACCACCACAACCCTCTGTCTACATTACCTTGCCCAGGCTCTCCAAGCTCAGCCATTGGGACCCCAGCTCAGAGACCTCTGCTCTCTGGCTGCTGAGGGCATCTGGCAAAAAAAGACCCTTTTCAGTCCAGATGACCTCAGGAAGCATGGGTTAGATGGGGCCATCATCTCCACCTTCTTGAAGATGGGTATTCTTCAAGAGCACCCCATCCCTCTGAGCTACAGCTTCATTCACCTCTGTTTCCAAGAGTTCTTTGCAGCAATGTCCTATGTCTTGGAGGATGAGAAGGGGAGAGGTAAACATTCTAATTGCATCATAGATTTGGAAAAGACGCTAGAAGCATATGGAATACATGGCCTGTTTGGGGCATCAACCACACGTTTCCTATTGGGCCTGTTAAGTGATGAGGGGGAGAGAGAGATGGAGAACATCTTTCACTGCCGGCTGTCTCAGGGGAGGAACCTGATGCAGTGGGTCCCGTCCCTGCAGCTGCTGCTGCAGCCACACTCTCTGGAGTCCCTCCACTGCTTGTACGAGACTCGGAACAAAACGTTCCTGACACAAGTGATGGCCCATTTCGAAGAAATGGGCATGTGTGTAGAAACAGACATGGAGCTCTTAGTGTGCACTTTCTGCATTAAATTCAGCCGCCACGTGAAGAAGCTTCAGCTGATTGAGGGCAGGCAGCACAGATCAACATGGAGCCCCACCATGGTAGTCCTGTGAGTACCCAAACCACCCATGTCTGCAGCTCACATCTCTCCTGTCCTTCTCTCTCCCCCTCAGGTTCAGGTGGGTCCCAGTCACAGATGCCTATTGGCAGATTCTCTTCTCCGTCCTCAAGGTCACCAGAAACCTGAAGGAGCTGGACCTAAGTGGAAACTCGCTGAGCCACTCTGCAGTGAAGAGTCTTTGTAAGACCCTGAGACGCCCTCGCTGCCTCCTGGAGACCCTGCGGTGAGTCTGGCCTGGGTTCTGTTCTGAAGCAGACCTGAAGACCATGGGTGTGTGTCTTCCACAGGTTGGCTGGCTGTGGCCTCACAGCTGAGGACTGCAAGGACCTTGCCTTTGGGCTGAGAGCCAACCAGACCCTGACCGAGCTGGACCTGAGCTTCAATGTGCTCACGGATGCTGGAGCCAAACACCTTTGCCAGAGACTGAGACAGCCGAGCTGCAAGCTACAGCGACTGCAGTAATTGTTCTTGGTGGGCAGGGGGAGGTGGAATGACCTGGGCTGGCGTGTATCTTTCCTGCAGGCTGGTCAGCTGTGGCCTCACGTCTGACTGCTGCCAGGACCTGGCCTCTGTGCTTAGTGCCAGCCCCAGCCTGAAGGAGCTAGACCTGCAGCAGAACAACCTGGATGACGTTGGCGTGCGACTGCTCTGTGAGGGGCTCAGGCATCCTGCCTGCAAACTCATACGCCTGGGGTAAGGCCCTGTGGGTCCCTTCTGGGCAGAGGCCAGGAGGACCCGGCTCCCTTTGTGCTTTCAGGCTGGACCAGACAACTCTGAGTGATGAGATGAGGCAGGAACTGAGGGCCCTGGAGCAGGAGAAACCTCAGCTGCTCATCTTCAGCAGACGGTAAGGGGGGACCCAGAACTCCCTCTGGCTGAATCTTAGGCAGAATGAACAATTCTTTGTCCAGGAAACCAAGTGTGATGACCCCTACTGAGGGCCTGGATACGGGAGAGATGAGTAATAGCACATCCTCACTCAAGCGGCAGAGACTCGGATCAGGTAGTTTGAAGGGGCAAGGCTGGGAGCATCGTATGCCTGGCTGATATTTTTCTTTTTTCTGTAGAGAGGGCGGCTTCCCATGTTGCTCAGGCTAATCTCAAACTCCTGGACGTGAGCAAGATCTTCCCAATTGCTGAGATTGCAGGCAAGAGCCACGGTGCCTGGCCCCTTTCATCTATCTGGAGCTGACCGCTGCCTTGCTGTTTCAGAGGAAAGCTCCCCAGAGGTAGTACCGGTGGAACTCTTGTGCGTGCCTTCTCCTGCCTCTCAAGGGGACCTGCATACGAAGCCTTTGGGGACTGACGATGACTTCTGGGGCCCCACGGGGCCTGTGGCTACTGAGGTAGTTGACAAAGAAAAGAACTTGTACCGGTGAGTGAGGGGGCTCTGCTGGTCCCAGGCTGAGTAAGTGTCTGCCTCTCCCTCTTCTTCCCAGAGTTCACTTCCCTGTAGCTGGCTCCTACCGCTGGCCCAACACGGGTCTCTGCTTTGTGATGAGAGAAGCGGTGACCGTTGAGATTGAATTCTGTGTGTGGGACCAGTTCCTGGGTGAGATCAACCCACAGCACAGCTGGATGGTGGCAGGGCCTCTGCTGGACATCAAGGCTGAGCCTGGAGCTGTGGAAGCTGTGCACCTCCCTCACTTTGTGGCTCTCCAAGGTAAACAACAGGGAAGGATAGGGAGGAAGGTGAACCTGTGCCTCTTCAATCCATTCTTTTACAGGGGGCCATGTGGACACATCCCTGTTCCAAATGGCCCACTTTAAAGAGGAGGGGATGCTCCTGGAGAAGCCAGCCAGGGTGGAGCTGCATCACATAGTTCTGGAAAACCCCAGCTTCTCCCCCTTGGGAGTCCTCCTGAAAATGATCCATAATGCCCTGCGCTTCATTCCCGTCACCTCTGTGGTGTTGCTTTACCACCGCGTCCATCCTGAGGAAGTCACCTTCCACCTCTACCTGATCCCAAGTGACTGCTCCATTCGGAAGGTGACACTAAGAGCCAGAAAGGCTGGGCCACGCTCCCTTAATCATTGTTCCCTATGTTCTGTAGGCCATAGATGATCTAGAAATGAAATTCCAGTTTGTGCGAATCCACAAGCCACCCCCGCTGACCCCACTTTATATGGGCTGTCGTTACACTGTGTCTGGGTCTGGTTCAGGGATGCTGGAAATACTCCCCAAGGTGAGCAGCCCAGTGTCTGCCTCTTCACTGCGCAGGGTGGCAACTCAACTCTTTGCCTCTTCAGGAACTGGAGCTCTGCTATCGAAGCCCTGGAGAAGACCAGCTGTTCTCGGAGTTCTACGTTGGCCACTTGGGATCAGGGATCAGGCTGCAAGTGAAAGACAAGAAAGATGAGACTCTGGTGTGGGAGGCCTTGGTGAAACCAGGTAAATCCAGGACAATTCCAGAGAACTCAGAGTCAGATGCATCTTCATCTCTGTTTTCCTCCAGGAGATCTCATGCCTGCAACTACTCTGATCCCTCCAGCCCGCATAGGTCAGTAACAGCTCTCAGAGACCACAGGAGGCTGTGGTTGGAGCCCTTCTTTGTTCGTTGCCAGCCGTACCTTCACCTCTGGATGCCCCGCAGTTGCTGCACTTTGTGGACCAGTATCGAGAGCAGCTGATAGCCCGAGTGACATCGGTGGAGGTTGTCTTGGACAAACTGCATGGACAGGTGCTGAGCCAGGAGCAGTACGAGAGGGTGCTGGCTGAGAACACGAGGCCCAGCCAGATGCGGAAGCTGTTCAGCTTGAGCCAGTCCTGGGACCGGAAGTGCAAAGATGGACTCTACCAAGCCCTGAAGGAGACCCATCCTCACCTCATTATGGAACTCTGGGAGAAGGGCAGCAAAAAGGGACTCCTGCCACTCAGCAGCTGAAGTATCAACACCAGCCCTTGACCCTTGAGTCCTGGCTTTGGCTGACCCTTCTTTGGGTCTCAGTTTCTTTCTCTGCAAACAAGTTGCCATCTGGTTTGCCTTCCAGCACTAAAGTAATGGAACTTTGATGATGCCTTTGCTGGGCATTATGTGTCCATGCCAGGGATGCCACAGGGGGCCCCAGTCCAGGTGGCCTAACAGCATCTCAGGGAATGTCCATCTGGAGCTGGCAAGACCCCTGCAGACCTCATAGAGCCTCATCTGGTGGCCACAGCAGCCAAGCCTAGAGCCCTCCGGATCCCATCCAGGCGCAAAGAGGAATAGGAGGGACATGGAACCATTTGCCTCTGGCTGTGTCACAGGGTGAGCCCCAAAATTGGGGTTCAGCGTGGGAGGCCACGTGGATTCTTGGCTTTGTACAGGAAGATCTACAAGAGCAAGCCAACAGAGTAAAGTGGAAGGAAGTTTATTCAGAAAATAAAGGAGTATCACAGCTCTTTTAGAATTTGTCTAGCAGGCTTTCCAGTTTTTACCAGAAAACCCCTATAAATTAAAAATTTTTTACTTAAATTTAAGAATTAAAAAAATACAAAAAAGAAAAAATGAAAATAAAGGAATAAGAAGTTACCTACTCCATAGGCACAGCAGTCCCGACTGGCTGCTGGTTG